ACAGCCTCAGTGTAGAACAATCCCAGGAAGGAGTAGCTGGTGTGTTTCTGGCAAGGGCATAGAATGTTGAATAAATAGTCACCTGTTTACAGACCAACAAAATGCTTCACCCCTCACTGTCTGAACTCCTAGGATTGGCTGTGAGTCCTGCTATTAGGAGAAACATTTCTGAAGTACCTCCCCAGGATCATTCCAGCATTGGGAATCATAAAGGGAGCTAGGAGAGGGGCCCCATATTTTTCCTGTATGTGCGCTGTGATGCTCAGATATTACAACTAACACTACTGCTTATGTCATAGGCTGAGAAATGCCAGTTACTTTAGGGTGAAATGGGGAGTCCTTGGGAAATGAGTCTGCTGACATCTGCCTTAGTCTTCATTCCGTGGATTGCTTTATTAGCTTTCGAGGGCTTCCAAAACAAAAAAACACAAACTGGGCGTCTTAAAACAGAAATGTATTCTCTCACAGTTCTGGAGATGAAGACGCCTAAAATCAGGGAGTCAGCAGGGCCATGCTCCCTCTGAAGACTCCAGGGAAGGATCCTTCCTTGCCTCTTCCTAGTTTCTGGTGGTTTCTGGGTTGTAGACACATCACCCCAATCTCTGCCTCTCTTGTTACATGGTCTCCTTCTCTGTATGTCTCTTTATCTCTGTGTCTCCTCTCCTCTCATAAGGACATCAGTCATGTTGGATTTAAGACATACCCCCAATTCAGTATCATCTCGTCTTAACTTATTATATCTACAAAAAACCCATTTACAAATAAGATCACATTCTGAAGTTCCAAGTGAACTGAATGAATTTTTGGAGGACACTATTCAACTCACTATAATTACCTTTAAAACACTCATTTATGACTTCCCTGTTGGTTTCTCACTCACATTCCTTTCTGGACAGATGCCAGCCCTGCCATTTCTGCTGATTCAGCTGCTTTGCCCAGCAACCAAGGAACCAGGTCTGCCCAGCCCTTCCATCCTTCGAGCGGCACTGGCCCAGCAGAGCAGGACACTAGAACACGGTAGCAGTGGCCCATGGGAAGAGATGAGGCCTCAAAAAATGAATGCATCTGGAGACCTAGCCTCCTTCTCCTCTTTGTACCAACCCAACTCCGAAACCTCTGGTAAAACACAAAGGAGCACTTAGTGAAATCGATCCTACCTCTCCTATGTCTTGGTGGTTTGCAGTAGGGGCCGACCTGCTGGAAAAGAATCTTGCTGAGATACAGAACCTGCGCCAGCGCCTGGAGGAGTCCATCAGTCTCAATGACCGCCTGAGGGAGAGGCTGCAGCATGTGCTTAGCAATGGTGACCAAGGAAAAGGTAGAAAGGCAGAAATTTTATGTTTCTGTCCATCATGTTTAAGTTCCTTTCCCAATCTTTGCAGATAATCAGAGAGTCACTAGCTGTCAACTAGAAAGCTTGGTGTCTCTCTTCCTGTCTTTCCCACTTTCACCTGGGTACGGAATAGGAGAGAAGAAATGTAAGTTTTTGTTTGGTACAATCAATGAATTTACTTCATTGCAGCCCTGTCTCTCCCTCCCTAGGTACTGGACAGTCCACTGTAGCCCCTCATTCATATACTCAGAGTCACTCTTCTGGCTGTGGCGAGGACATCCTGTGACATGATGCCTAGAGAGTCTGGAAGAATGTTCTCCAGAACTTTTCCAGCCCTATCCAACAGAATTCTTGGGTGGGAACTTGGAGGCATTGGATATTATCTTTAAATGAAGAG